AATATTTGTGCCCAGGTGTTGGAGACCAGCCTGGGCAACATGGCAAAACCCCGCCTCTACAAAAAATAAATTAATTAGCCCGACATAGTGGTGCACGCATATAGTCCCAGCCACTCAGGAGGCTGAGGTGGGAGGATCGCTTGAGCCATGAAGGTTGAGGCTGCAGTGAGCTGTCATCTCACCACTGCACTCCAACCTGAGTGACAGAGTGAGACCCTGTCTCAAAAAAAAAAAAAAAACCAAAATCAATGCAAAAGATGAATTATGGACAGGATATTGAGGTTTTGAATACAGACATTAACTCAATAAGGGTAAGGCCCGTGTCTGTTTTCTTTATTGTTATATTGACAGTACTTTGAACAAAGTCTGGCTCTTACAGTTGTTTGTCAATATTTGCTGAATGAATTCAAAGGGGACAAAATGTTTAAGGTATGGGTGTTTGACATTTTCTGCCTAGATCCCCAATACCACTCTTGTCTTTATTGGGTCCTTATTACAAAGCACCATTGGCGAAGGTATGGAAGAGAAGCAGTCTCCTACAATTGTGGGTAAGAGTGGATTTTTAAAGCTATTTGGCAATATCCGTCAAAACTTAAAATGTATATAGATTTTAGCTCCAAATTTCTCAGTTTACACCCAACAGAAATAACAGCATAGATGTATAGCATTGCAGTGTTGCTTGTTGAATCAAAAGACTGGAGTGGAAGCAGGGACTTAAGTTTCCGCCTGTAATCCCAGCACCTTGGGAGGCAGAGGCGGGCGCATCCCTTGAGATCACGACTGGGTGACACAGTGAGACGCTATCTCAAACAAACAAACAAACAAACAAACAGTTACACGGGCAGCATGCGAACTCAGCGTACTCAGGGAGGCAGATAAAAGCCGAGACCAAAGTGAAGGAGCCCAGCTGCAAATTCAACTCCGAAAGACCCTGGACTCCGCAAACGTCTGGCCGCGGCTCTTGAGCTCTTCTATTAAGTTTCGGTTTCTGAAGCTTACGTTTAGTTTCGATTTCTTAAGTTTCAGTTTCTGAGCGCTCGGCATCTGATTCAATCTCCAGTTTCCTGTTCTTGCTGGGGCTGGGGTCTCTCCTTTAACAAAGACACGCCGCGCGGCCGAGTCCAGGGGCTGCAGAGGCCTGGCGCGCGCACGCGCACGCGCACGCCCACCGCGCGGCTTCCCGCGGTCCCCGGTGCTGAGGAGAGAGCGATCCGAGGGACTGCGCCGCCCGGACGGCCTGCAGAGCGCTGCCATCATGAGGTAAGGGTTTTCCTTTGCCTCTCCTCCCAAGCTCAAAAATTAAAAAGTATTTTATCTTTGACAGTGAAATTCGTAAGGACACCTTGAAGGCCATTCTGTTGGAGTTAGAATGTCATTTTACATGGAATTTACTTAAGGAAGACATTGATCTGTTTGAGGTAGAAGATACAATTGGGCAACAGCTTGAATTTCTTACCACAAAATCTAGACTTGCTCTTTATAACCTATTGGCCTATGTGAAACACCTAAAAGGCCAAAATAAAGACGCCCTTGAGTGCTTGGAACAAGCAGAAGAAATAATCCAGCAAGAACACTCAGACAAAGAAGAAGTACGAAGCCTGGTCACTTGGGGAAACTATGCCTGGGTGTATTATCACATGGACCAGCTTGAAGAAGCTCAGAAGTATACAGGTAAGATAGGGAATGTCTGTAAGAAATTGTCCAGTCCTTCTAACTACAAGTTGGAGTGTCCTGAGACTGACTGTGAGAAAGGCTGGGCACTCTTGAAATTTGGAGGAAAGTATTATCAAAAGGCTAAAGCGGCTTTTGAGAAGGCTCTGGAAGTGGAGCCTGACAATCCAGAATTTAACATCGGCTATGCTATCACAGTGTATCGGCTGGATGATTCTGATAGAGAAGGGTCTGTAAAGAGCTTTTCTCTGGGGCCTTTGAGAAAGGCTGTTACCCTGAACCCAGATAACAGCTATATTAAGGTTTTTCTGGCACTGAAGCTTCAAGATGTACATGCAGAAGCTGAAGGGGAAAAGTATATTGAAGAAATCCTGGACCAAATATCATCCCAGCCTTACGTCCTTCGTTATGCAGCCAAGTTCTATAGGAGAAAAAATTCCTGGAACAAAGCTCTCGAACTTTTAAAAAAGGCCTTGGAGGTGACACCAACTTCTTCTTTCCTGCATCACCAGATGGGACTTTGCTACAGGGCACAAATGATCCAAATCAAGAAGGCCACACACAACAGACCTAAAGGAAAGGATAAACTAAAGGTTGATGAGCTGATTTCATCTGCTATATTTCATTTCAAAGCAGCCATGGAACGAGACTCTATGTTTGCATTTGCCTACACAGACCTGGCCAACATGTACGCTGAAGGAGGCCAGTATAGCAATGCTGAGGACATTTTCCGGAAAGCTCTTCGTCTGGAGAACATAACCGATGATCACAAACATCAGATCCATTACCACTATGGCCGCTTTCAGGAATTTCACCGTAAATCAGAAAATACTGCCATCCATCATTATTTAGAAGCCTTAAAGGTCAAAGACAGATCACCCCTTCGCACCAAACTGACAAGTGCTCTGAAGAAATTGTCTACCAAGAGACTTTGTCACAATGCTTTAGATGTGCAGAGTTTAAGTGCCCTAGGGTTTGTTTACAAGCTGGAAGGAGAAAAGAGGCAAGCTGCTGAGTACTATGAGAAGGCACAAAAGATAGATCCAGAAAATGCAGAATTCCTGACTGCTCTCTGTGAGCTCCGACTTTCCATTTAAATACATACTCTAGGAAATTAGCTCTAAGTTTTTCCCTTCATTTTGGGTTCTCCTGTTTGTTTTTTTTTTATTATTTTAATCCCTTGTTTATTATAGAGCTAATATTTATTGAATAGTTATTGTGTACCAAGCATTGTGCTAAATACTTTATATGCATTATGATGAATCTTGTGCGGTTTTCTTTCTTTTTTTCTTTTTAATTAAAATACTATAATCCATTGAGAAATAGCAATATTCTAGCTATTGTAACTTCTAAAAATGGTATGGCCATTAGATCTGTGCTTTTTATCTCTGCTCTTTGAATTTCTCATATTATATAGTAAATATATTCCTACGTAAACCTTTGATACCTAGATCAGGAATACTCTTCCAGGAGTACAAAATTACATTATTGATAGTTAAGCTCTTAATTGTGTAGCTTGCAAAAGACAGCACTTTTTAGTTACAGATGTTTTGACTTTGATGAGGATATTTAGCTATCAATCTAATAGTCACCTAAAATATCTTTTTTGTTGGAAAAAAGTTTATAATAAAAAAGTTTGTCATCTCTAGTGACTTCAATAAAGAAAAAACTAGAAGAGGAGAAAAAGGATTTCCTCAAATTTTAAATATGTAACTTCAGGGATTCAATCCCCAAATGTTTATTAAGTAGCTAGAAATAATTATGTGGAAAAAAATGAATAATGGAAAATAGTGAGTCTCAAATTGTTCTCTTTTTTTTTTTAACTAAAACAAATCTGCAATGAATCTAGATGCAATTAATTTTATTCCTTCCAACTAAAATTACAATATTTTTAGGTTAAAATTATTGAGATATAAAGCAGCCATTGGGAAATTGGGAGAAATGATAAACAAATGGAAAAAGAAGATGTCCCTAACCTACACCCATAGATTACCAAGGTTTCAGTGTACTAGTTTTGAATCTGTTCTGAATGGAGTTTTTATACCCTCAATTTCTGGCCTTTGGCTATTTTAGCATTTCAAAGTGACTTCTATGAAGCTTTTTTTTTAATGTGAAATTTTCAGAATGTTGTTTTTTTCATGTAGATACTCCAGGAAGAGTTAAGCACTGCTTTCAGTTTTAATATCCACCTTGAGGGGTCGCTGCTTGAGGGCTCTTATCCCAGGGGACTTTTTAATTCGGATGTTACTTAATGTGGCTTCTCTAATGTAGTTTCTTTGATTACCGACTACACAATTATGTACCATCACAGTATTAGTGGAAAAGTACCATGTGATTTAATTCTCCATTCCTCCAATGTAACTCTTAAAATTATTATGTATGTGTGTGTGTTTTACTTTTTGTTTTTTATCATCTTTAAAATTTCTATTATGGTTTGATTATTATAAAAATAATGAATTCTCACTGTAAATTTCAAAAAAAAATTACAAAAGTATGTGAATTTAAAAATGAGAGCAGTCCTCTCACCCTACCACAGTTCCACACCCTCAAGGTAAACTTATAACTTATAATTTGATATGTAAACTTCCAGATCTTTTTTCTATGCGTAATCAGACATACATATATACTGCAGTGTATCTCACGTATTAATTTTTAAAAATCTTTTGTTTTACTTAATTCTGTTTTTATTATTATTATTATTTTGTTTGATCTATTAAGGAAGAACAAGGAAGGGAATGATCTTTACTCAAGAATTTCAGAAAGTCAGCACTGAAGTCCTGACCTATCAGTAGACACATTTGTCCCTTTCAGATATTTTAGGATATTCTAGCAAAGCAGGCCATTTCTCCCACCTGAAAGTACATAACTTCTATCACTTGCCACATAATTAAAAGAACTCACATTAAGCGGTTACTCAGACAGTTAATCATAGAAAAGATTATTTGCTTCATCAGTTCATAGAAAAGATTATTTGCTTCATCAGTTAACTTGTTTTTATAAATCAGGGCTGTGTTCATACACAGAAGGGGCCTGAGATTTCTGCACTTTAAACAAGCTCCTCCTAGGTGAGGATGCTGTGGCTGTTCTAATTACATTTTGAGTAGTAAGGTCTACAGCATTGTTCCTCAAACTTGGCTACGTATTGGAATCACCTAAAAAGTTAAAACAAAACATGGATGTCTGGGTCCCGCCCCATAGAGAATGACTTAATTGGCATGGGGTGCAGTCCAGGCATCATGATTTTTAGATTTCCCAGTTGGAACTTGTGCAGCAAAGTTTGGGAGCTACTGATGGACATGTGAAAAGTAAGTATAAATGGAATAAAATTAATTAGGCTAATAGGCTTAACCCAGGAAATCCTAAGTTCCTTGAATATCCAGTTTGCATTTGGACTCCTCATCATATACTTGGTATATAATACTCTAATAAAAGCTGCCTGAGTTGAATTGTATATTGTCCTGCACCTACCTCTGAAAAC